AAAGCATATAGGAGGATGTGTGTAGGTTATATGCAAATACTACACCATTTTATAAAAGAGACTTAAGCATGGGTGGATTTGGGTATCTGCGGGGGTCCTGGAACCAATTACCTAGGGATACCGAGGGCCCACTTTACCTGCCTTGACATCCCTTTCCCAGGGAACGTGAAATGATCAGACCGAGAAAATGCAAATCATTTTCCAAATGTAATTTTGTTGTTGTTCTTACCGCTGCTTATAATTAAAAAAAAAATAATTTGCTCAGCTCGATCACTGTGCACGGTGCAAAAAATCAACTTTGGTACCATTCAGCAAATCATACCCCCACGTCCCGCCTTTATTTTCCTTTTTTGCAGCCCGGTTTCTCTCTTCTGCTCACTCATACCCGCCCACCCCGCTTTTGTAGCTTGCTTGTTCATATCTGAACTTGGGTATCCAAAGACACTGCTTGACTTTGCAGGTACATTTCACAGTTAAAGAGGGTTCGTCATTTAGTAGTCGGGGATGGGGAGAACTGTCACAAAGCAAAAGTCTACATTCTAAATCGTGAAGTTCTGGGAGCTGAGAATCAGATTGGCAGGGCCAAGAACGAATCCGTCGACGAGCCGGGAGGCGGGGCTCCTGCTGGGGCCTCTGCAGCCCGCGCTGGGTTCCCGAATTCCCGCGCTGTAAGCCGGAACCCCAGGCCAGCGGGCGCCGCGGCGGGCCCGGAGATCGGTGCAGGACGCACGGCCTAGCCAGAACTACAACTCCCGACGTGCGCGGCGGCCAACGCTGGTTCTATCCCTGCTTGTTGCTTTTTTTTTTCCCTCCGCTTCTTGCGACGGAGACTGCTGTCCAGGAAGTGCGCAGTAGTGATTCTAGAGAGGCTGGAAGCTCTCCTGGCGACGCTGGGGCCGCGAAGGGCTCACGTAATGACTCCTACTCCTGGTGAGCGCAGGCGTTGCGGAACTCACCGTCCCACAGGACGTGTTTCCGGGGGTACATTAATTGTGGCTGGACGCAGTGGCGCGGCAGTTTAATTCTCCGGCGGCTGCAGATTGACGGGACGAGATGGTCCTGGCAGGGCTCATCAGGAAACTCGGTAACTGTCAGCTTGCCCCTCGCCCAAGGCACAAATAAAATAGTTTTGTGCCGTTCGTTGACAGGTCATCAGCTGGCCGAGATCAGGGAGCGCGCTCTCAAGAGTATTCTCTGCAAGATTGAGCACAACTTAATCTGCTACGCTGATCTCATTCAGGAGAGGCAACTTTTTCTTCATTTGCTGGAATGGTTCAATTTCCCGTCCGTTCCGATGAAGGAAGAGGTTCTGAACCTGTTAAGCAGATTGGTTAAGGTAGGGTCATTTTGAAATAAAGAAAATAATCATTATTCTCAAGATCATCCTCTTCTTATTTTAGTATCCCCCAGCAGTCCAACATTTGGTTGACGTTGGTGCAGTAGAGTTCTTATCTAAGCTTCGGTCTAATGTGGAGCCAAATCTGCAGGCTGAAATTGATGGCATTCTGGATGGACTTTTTCTTCTTCCTTCGGAAGTTCCTGCACTATCTTCTGCCTCATACCAAACCAATCAAACTGGTAACTCTTTGGAATCTGTTAAATACAAATATCGACAATACAGTAATGTTTATTTCCTTTTCAGAATTGTCAAAAAACCCTGAAATCTTAACAGGATATTTTCCCCAAGACAAAAGTAATTTCCAGCAGATGGAAGTGCCGCCACGACCAGTGGGTGTGTATATGTCGGGAAGTAAATCCTGTTGATGATACCATAAGATTTGCTCTTTCACTGACAGTAAATCAGACTGTGAAGTGCTTGAAGTTTTCTACATTTCCTTGGCTACCCCTGACCACCACAGACAGACATGTCCTCTCCTCTAATGAAAGGTACGGTGCTTGATGTATTTTCAGGTATTTTTTTCTTAAAAATGATTAACGCTATGTTTTGTAGCTCTTTAAGAAGTAGTAACCACACTTTAATCTGGAACACCTGTGAACTATTGAAGGATGTTATCATGCAAGATTTTCCTGCTGAGATTTTCCTTCAAAGGCCAAAAATTGTTCAGGTCAGTGCCCTCTATAATTGTTTTAGATTTTGTTAGTAATTTTCACGGCTCTTCTTGATTTCAGAGCCTTTTATCTCTGTTGAAACTGGCCTTTGGAGATGGAAAGCATCGCCTGGCATTACAGTCGGTGTCCTGCCTGCAGCAGCTGTGCATGTATTTAAGAAACAGACTTAACTTTCACCGAGATCCAGGTTTTTTCTCCAATAAACACGGTATTTATTTTTATCTGTTCATTAGCCACTGGAGAATAATTTTATTTTTTCTTTGTTTCCCCAGACACAGTTTCCCAAAATTCTTCTTTGTCTTATTGTCATGAAGCAAGAGGTACTCATCATTCCCAGAATCCTTCCCCAGGAAGCAGCAGCCCTCGGCCTTCTGTGGTTGGGCGCACAGGCCAGCGACCCAGAGGAGATGGCCAGGACTGGGATGCAGCGTCCTCTAGGTGACTGCTAGCAGTGTCTCTGGGGAAATGAGTATGCAAGGTTTATCATTTGTTTATCTTGCAGTGGAAGTAGTAGTCATGCTCATGTAAACTCCAGGATATCCGTTCATTCACCTTTGGATATGGGACACATAGATCTGCCAGAGCTGGAAACTGAAGACACATTGGAACTACAATTCCAGCAGCTCAGTCTTCCCCAGTTTTGTGTCTCCATTCTGGAATCAGCTGTTCCTCTCTTAAGAACAGGTTAGTTGTTTTAGAAATCGTAATTCTGATATTCTCCTTTACTTTTTTCTGTTTGTATTCCTAGGTAGCAGACAAGTGATAATAAGAGTTCTGGAATTGCTTACAGAGGATATGACACTTATTGGTGAAGCAATTTCAACAGATATCTGGGATGACAGCAGCCTTTTTGGTATAGATATGGTAAGAATCAATGTTTTCTTTGGGATATAGGGTCTTCTGTTTCATGTTGTGTAAATGTTTTCAGAAGGAGAAACTACTCCTGGTGTTGGGAGCCCTTGGAGAAACCATGTGCTACCATAAAAGTAGTATCAGTTTGGAGCAGCCAGAGGTGATGCTTGTGCACCACAGAATGGCCTTTATCAGCATTTCCCTGTTTGCAGTTCGACTGCTACAAACGCTTCTCCCTGTTGAAAAGGTAAGGCAGGCAATGCTGCTCATTTGTACTTTTTTTAATTTTTTTGTTTTTTTAATTCACCAAGGCAAGCGAGTTTTTATCAGAGCCTATGTCAACAGCATTATTTCTCCTTTCTTTGGACATGCCTATTTCTTTGGAATATCCAAATATTCATGAAGCTGTTGTGGCCTATTTGGAACAGCTGAATTCTGAAAACTACAGTATTTATAAACGAACTGCAGAGGCCGTTTATTCAATTGAATGCACCTGTAACTTCCTGTCTGATATTGGGAAAGAGGTAAAAAGCTTTTTTAATATCTCTTTTAAATCACATTTATTGTTCCATTCTGCTTCTTTTGTAGGGAGAGAAGAATCTCTTAGAATTAGTGGAGCTGGCAGACCAAGCCTTGCGTAGCTTTTCCTATCATCAGCATTTCCCGCTAATAAAGGAAATCATCAGCATTTGTTCAAAGATGTAATATTTTCTTTCTTAATGTGATTACGTTACACATGTCTTGGTTGTTTTACCTTTTCACCAGCTGGAAATCTGCTCAGGCCAGTCCATTACTACAAGGAGAAAGTCAGAAGGTGCTTCTCCATATGTTGTCTCACCCATTGCCACGAGTGAAAGCTGAAACTTACCACTGCTGTCTGGAAATCACGAAGGTGAGGTTTTGTTTTTTCGTATGTTTTGTTTTATTTAAAAATACTTTTTAATATTATTTTACAGGAATGTTTAGGTGTCCATAATGTCACTAAACCCGTGTCTTCACTTTGCAATGGAATTCATTTTCTACTTCATCCAAAAGTTCTGTATGAAATCTCTGTATTTGGCATTCAAGAGCCCGAAAGTGAGGTATGACATTAAACATGAGTGAAAATATTACATTTGACTGGTTTATCGGGTCTGTGTTGTTGAGCAGGTGAACACTGCTGCCAAGGCCATTCTGTTATACCTGCTTCAGGGACGATTGATGATGACAGCATTGACCTGGAACAAGTTTATTGAATCTCTCTGTCCTGTCATCCCAATACTACAGGTATTCTGTGAAATTCACTTTTTATGATACCACAATAATTTCTCTTTAAAAACAAATCTATTAGGGCTATGCCGACACAGAAGATCCTCTGGGTAACTGCATTCTCCTTCTAAGCAAAGCAAGTTCTGACACAGAAGAGATGCTTCCGTGTACTACCCGATTAAAGTCCATGCTGCGACTTTTGCTAGTGAAAAAGCCATCGTGAGTACAACGTAATCTTGTGAACGTCAAAGGAAAGTTCGACTTAAGTACTTTGTGTTCTCAGGGTCCGTTCGCTAGCATTAAAGCTTTTAGCATTCCATCTTACCAGTGAAGAAGGGGCTGATACAAAGCGTCCTCTAATAGACGCCAGAGTTCTCTCCAGAGTTACTGATTTATTCATTGGGAAGAAACCTATTGAACTCAGACTGGATGACAGAAGAGAGCTGGTTATTAAGGTGACTATAAATTTTGAGTTTATTACTGTGTGAATTTTGGTTTTTTTTTTTTTTTGGTTTGTAGTTGGAGACTGTTGAAAAGGTATATGAAATCTTCACCTCAGATGATGTTGATCTCGTTTTGAGAAAGTCAGCTGCTGAACAGTTAGCTGTGATTATGCAAGGTAATGTCTTTTAAGGGAAATGATTGCTGTACCTTTAACTTTTAGTAACTTTTTTTATCTACAGATATTAAAATGCATGCTGTGGTGAAAAAGTTATGCTTAATTGACAAAATAATTGAGTATTTAAATGAATGTGTGAGTCAAGATGGCAAGGTAAGGCTAATGTGCATCTAGACATTGTTTTAAATGAAAAGCTGTGTTTTTCCTCCTGGCCCAGGTTGTAGAATGTTTGGTACAACCATGCCTCACACTCTTGAGGAAGGTTTTATGTGGTGATCCAGTCATGCGTGTTTCGCTCTCGCAACAGTCTTCTCTTTTGACCGTGTTATTCAGAGGTAAATAAAAGAAAATCTGCTAATAATTAGATTATTTCATAAAGTTGTGCTTCTTTTTATTCAGTTTCCTTAATATTTCATGAAGATTGTAGTGTCGTGACTGAAGTTGGAGCACTATTTTGTCTTCTATTATTTGATGAAGTATCGAGAATGGATATGTGGTGAGATATAAGAATTTATAAGTTTTTTACTCTTCTTTGTTTTTGTTTTTCTTTTATGAAATAGGTCTGTTAATCCTTCCAATAAACCTTCTTTGCCATCGGTCTTCAGTTTGCCTGTTTCCGTTTTTAGAAGGTAAAGGATTTATTTCTCTGATTTTCTTGAAGAGTTTGTAATTATTTGTACACATTTTCTTTAGGTACCATCTACCTGTTCATGTAATTGGACACCATGCTGTGAGTCCTTACTCCATAGTTTTGCCCTTATCTGCTGATTGTTTGGCCTTGAAGCCGGTGTCAGATATGCTGAGAATAGCTTGGAACCTGTCATGGTATCATGGGAGTGATAATCTGTTGAAGCAAATGAACTCTGAAACTAAAACGCAAGAGTAAGCTCTTATATTAGTTTAAAAAGCATTTGGTTCCTCCTTCATTTTTTTTCTTTTTGTCTAGAATTTTAGATGCATTGAAGTTATCTACAGAGGACATCCTCACTCTGAAGATAACACACATGGCTAGTGGGCTGCAGGACTGCCTCCATTCCATTGTTCAGGCTGCAACCCACAGGGAAGTTAGGGCTGCTGTCACCAGGATGAGTTTTTATCTTCTGAATGACAGATTGTCTTTAAAGGGTTGCCCTGGTCCATGTGGGGTTACCTTGAAGTCCTTGGCTTGGCACACCGCACTAAACAGGTCAGTGTAAGGTCAAGGCTGCCAGTTTCAAACAGAAACCATGATTATTGTCTTTTCATTATAGGTTTTTACAGGTGCTTCCTGCTTGCACTGAAGATGAGAAACTGCTAATAGATATCATACATTTTTTAAATAAATTAATAAAGGAACAAAGAAAAAATTCTTCACTAGAACTTCTAAACTGGATTCTCGAATTACTTCTTAGACATGTAAGTGGTGTTAAGGAATTTGGATTTTAAGTTAAATACATTTTTTACAAATTTCATTTTTTAGAGTGCAAACCCACTGTTAGACCTCTTGGTTCTGACAGAGTCACAGGCACGAGAAGAAACAGATGATATCCGGACTGCTGTCAGGCAACAACTTCAGAAAGAACTGATTGCTCTTTTTGATACCTTGCTGCTCAATTTCATGGAAGTTACTGACAGGTACCATTTGTAATATTGCAGGTTTAGGTGCAGGTGGTTGATTTTCCCTCTTTTGCATACATAGGAAATGCTCGGAACTTCTTTACGTTTTTCAAACGCAGCTGGCTCTGAAACTGCTCCAGTGTCTGAAAGTGACGGATGCGCCTCATTTCTATGGCCTGCCGTCCCTTGAGCGGACCTTACGAGGGATGGCTAACCTCACTGCGTTTCCGGGATGGAGCTCACACTCTCCTCTCACAAAGCCTCTAGATATCTGTGTGAAGTACTTGTCAGGTCTCCTTGAGGTAAGTAAAAATAGCATATGGTAGTTATTTACCCACCATGAAATTGTTTACATTTGTTTTTCAGGTCATTACTTCTTTTTATGTGGAGCGTGGAGGAAATGCTATGTCCTTCATGGGAAAAGGTGTTACAAAGAGCACAATTCTTTGCTTGCTTCACTTATCCCATGAGATGATGGCCCAGGCTGGGAGCTTGGTGAGCGCGTTAAAGCTGTCTATCTTCTGAACCAAATATTTCTGTTTCCCTTTTTTCCCTCTAGGAGTGGATGTCACTTTGGTTCTTGCCTTTGGGTAGTCATAGTGAAGAACATATTCCTACTCAACAAGGATTGGCTTGGTTGATTCCATTATGGGTTGATCGGGACCCAGAGGTGAGTGTGAAGGAGAATCAAGTGTATTGTGTTGATTCAACAACTTTCTCTTTAATTTGAACAGGTGAGATTCACTTCACTGGGATTAGGATCAGCACTGACCACCCTTGAAACGGGCTGTGTGGCCTTAGCAAACAGTTGTCAGAACATTTCCGGTGGGCTCTGGGGAACTGTGGTGAACATTCTTCTGGACCAGTCAGAATGTAGTATGGTGCGCCGGGAGGTATGTCTGTCTTTTCTCCTTTTTTTCCTTAGTTTTTTTTTTTTTTTTTTTTTTACATTTTCAGGCGGCATTTATTCTTCAGAATCTCCTTGTAATTCCAATGCCTACAGAAATTATAAAGGATTATACTTGGCAGGTGGGTGATTTTAAACAATTATCAACCTAGTATGTCTCCTCCTTCTTTCCCTCTCTTCCTACAGGGTCCCTGTGTTCATGATGAGGACTCTGGCCTATCGCTCATTGGAAAACCTGCCCTTCAGGCTCTTTTATATCACTGCCATTTTTATGAACATTTGAATCAGATGGTAAAGCATTGTTACCTAGGACGGTGTATGTTTGATTTGAATTTTTCTGCTTTTGATAGAAATTCAGAAAGCAATGATTTAAATGGTAAGTACGATATCTTTGTATTTTTATTTTTGTGTCCATGTTAACAATTTTCTCGTTGTTGCAGGTTTAGATGACTCATTCAAGTTTTGGAGGGCTCCATCTAGGACAAGTCAGGATCGAGATCCAAGTTCTCTCTCCACCTCAGAAACAACGGTACTTGCAAAGAATGCATAAGTCCTTTATTTATTAATAAGTAAAATAATTTACTGATTCATAGGTGGCACCTTCATTGGGGAGTACTGAATTTCAGCCACTTGTGCAGTCAACAACACTTCTACCTGAAGCCTCCCATGACCAGTTTGTGGCTCAAGGTATCCTTTTAGTGAAGACATTCTACCTTCAAATAATAATTCTTATGTTTATTTTCAATAATAGGTCACCAGGAAAGTACATCACCACGGCCACCTCATGATTCATCTCTTTCTGCTCCCCTGCCCAAACTGTGTGTTTTTGTTACTCCATCTCTTCTTTCAGCAATGTGCAGCCTCTTGGACAACCTCTTGACGATTGCTCCCAGAGACACTGCAAAGGCTTTTCGACAAGCTCATCTCATAGAACTTCTCTGTAGGTAAGAGATAAATACTCCTAGAGAGGCATGTTTCTGAAGGATTTTCTTTTTCTGATCGTCACAGCATTGCAGATGCTACCCTCATACAGACATGTGTCCAGGAACTCAGAGCCCTGCTGCCTTCATCACCTCCAGCTGAACACACTCAGGCTCAGGTAAGCATCTCAAGTCTGTTTGTGGGTTTGTTGTTTGATTTGACCCTGTCTCCTTTTCAAACAGGTTTCCTTTCTCCTGGAATACCTATCCTCTTTGTCCAGGCTTCTGCAGTCATGTTTATTGGTGGAGCCTGACCTTGTGATTCAGGATGAGCTTGTGAAACCTCTTATCACCAATATCATTGGAATTCTCACCATATGTACCAAAGATGTATTAGGTAAGCTTAATTGTTTTAGTTTAGAATGTAAGAATAACTTGAAGTGTTTTGATTAATTTTATAGATAAAGAGTTAATATCAGCTTTTTATCACACATGGACACATTTATTTAATCTTCTGGCCATGCTCCTGAGGAAAGCTGGTGCCATCACACTCCCGTTTGTTACCGTGGCCCTGGCCAAGCACTGGACAGCGGCGATTGGTAAGAAGATACTTGCATAATCTTGGGGGCTTTCAAACATTCACATCTGAAATTATTCCTTTAGATATGTTCTGCACATGTGCAGGCTTGTCTGCCACGTGTCCTGCCCTGTATACTGCCAGCTTGCAATTCCTTTCTGTTCTCTTGACCGAAGAAGCAAAAGGGCATCTCCAGGCTAAGAGCAAAACACATTTATGCTGTAGTCCAACAGTGGCTTCACTTCTTGATGACTCTCAGGAAAATCAGAAATCTCTAGAACAACTTAGTGATGTAATCCTTCAGGTACGTCATTTCTTGGTTTTTCAAAAACTTTACTTCAAGGCAGTTTGATTTATATTCTCTGCAGTGCTATGAAGGGAAATCCTCCAAAGATATCCTGAAAAGAGTAGCTGCAAATGCATTGATGTCACTGCTGGCTGTCAGTAGAAGAGCACAGAAACATGCTTTGAAAGGTGAGCCACATGACACATCAGCTGTTTTGATGTCCTTTTGACTACTGCAGATTTTGTCTTTCAGCCAATCTTATAGACAATTGCATGGAGCAGATGAAACACATAAATGCACAACTGAACCTAGATTCTCTGAGGCCTGGGAAAGCAGCATTGAAAAAAAAGGTAACATTCTGGGATAAATGAATGGCTATATATCACAGTTTTCAACTGCTTTTTGTTTAAATAGGAGGATGGTGTTATTAAAGAGTTAAGCATTGCCATGCAGCTCCTAAGAAACTGTCTTTATCAAAATGAGGAATGTAAAGTAAGTAGAACTACTTTTCAAAATTTTAATAGACTAATGCTGTCTTTTTCCCTTCCTTCAACAGGAAGCAGCTCTTGAAGCTCACCTTGTCCCTGTCTTGCACTCTCTCTGGCCTTGGATTTTGATGGATGATTCATTGATGCAAATTTCTCTGCAGCTCCTTTGTGTCTATACTGCAAATTTTCCAAATGGTAATAGGATCCAATACTGCCTTTCAATAATAGAAGACATTGTGATAGGCTGTTATTTTTGAAGGTTGCAGTTCTCTTTGTTGGTCAAGTTGTGGACAACACCCTGTTCAAGCTACACATAGAGGAGCCGTGAGCAACTCTCTGATGCTGTGTATCCTAAAGTTGGCTTCCCAGATGCCACTGGAGAACACCACGGTTCAGCAGATGGTTTTTATGCTTCTTTCAAACCTGGCCTTGTCGCATGACTGTAAAGGAGTAATTCAGAAGGTACGCACTTAAACTCCCCACATATCTTAAAAAATTTGAGTGTTTCCATTTCTTTTACTTGAAGGCCAAGATAAATTGCAGAAGTTGAGAGCATTTATAAGAATTGAGTCTCCTTTTCCTCTACTGTTTCTTCTCCCTGAACTCCTCAGAAGATACTTTGTTATCACCACATAAATAGAAAGTTCGGTCTTTCTAAGGAAATGGAAAGATCAATCTTACCAAGGAAAGATGTTTTCAGTGGCACGTTGGAGCCAGCCTCCTACTGACTCATGAGTGTCATCTTAAATTTGCAGGAATTTTATAAAAATTCCAGTTGATGTTACATTGTTATTTTGAAATCAGCCACAGTGGGCATATCACACCACGTAATTCAGCGAACTGTACAAATCTTGGATCTTTTCTACCCTCACCACAATCAGTTGTTTATTTACCAGCACATGGCTGGATATTTTCTTCATGTATATGTTCATGTATGTCATATATGTATATATATTTGAATATATTTTCTTCATATATGTATTCATATACATGCATCACTTCCAAAATGAGACATTCTCTTGAACTGGATATATGTGATTAGCATCCATAAGAATGAGAGATTCTGCATATGTGAGAGCAGAGCGGGGGCAGTGCTTTCCACCACTTCCTTATAGAGCATGTTGGTGGGAAGCTAAGTGGGAGCACCCAGAAGGAATGTAAGTGCCAATCTCGAGTCTGGTCTGTGACTTTGAGCTGGAGACCTATTCTCTTTCAGCTTCATTTGGGTTTAACAAAATAATCTCTAAGATATGTTCAACTCTTAATCTGTTATTCTGGTGCTATACTTAAGAATATTTTGATGAAGTGTGATCAGACTCTCTTTCCAGGGACGGATTAATCAAGTCTTTTTCCTCTGCTCTAATTAGGAAATGCCTGAGACTTCCTCTGCTGCATTAAGTAATAATGAGCCCAGACACTTAACACTTCTACTTCTTCATTACTCATCTGTAGGACATAGAAAATGCAGCAGGTGGTATTGTACAACTCAGGCTCCGAAATATCCTGCTTGTTTGTTTTTTTTTCTACCATGGTATACATCTCTACATATTCTACCTGGTGTAGGAAATTGTCTGAAAACATCTTTAGAAGCAGCAAAAAAAAAAAAAAAAAAAAAAAAAAGGAGTGCCCACAGCACATTTATATTTGAGAGCACTGACATCTGCTTTATCACCCTTGTCAGTCCCAAATCCAGCAAGGGTTGAATCTAAAAACTGTCAGTTTGGCTGACAGTAGGTGTGAGTGACAGCACATGCAGCTGAAAGTGGGCATGTAATTTTACAGTTTACTTATTGTGTGGGTAATGTTGATAATATTTCTGTAGCTCATTTCATTCTTAACACTCAGAGTCCTTTTGTATAAAAACGTTAAGTTTATTTTATAGATTAAAGCCAACATCTTGATTTTGGTCTAGGAAAACCTAAGAGATAAACTGGAGTAGATTTAAACAGAGAGAGAGAAGAGTTATTCTGTGCAATCATAAAAGTTAAGTGATTGCATTTCATTTCTAAAATGTCCACCTAACTGTGGTTTCCATGCTGCCATGGGCTGCAGCTTGATGCAGCACTTTTATACTTTGCATATAGATTAGTCTAAGCAATAATTTATTATCTTTCTTATAGTGAAGGGTTTGGTGGGGTTTTTTGGAAGGGGCTTTATTTGGAGGTTGAAAAGACTCTTACAGTTCAAATAATAGAGCTTTCTCATCTGTAAGCATAATAGAATGACGTGTAGCCATCAGAAATTCTTACTTGTAATGATAAGTACCTGGGATAAAGTGAATGTAAGATGTATCTATAGATTTGATAAAAACAACAACAACACCTGTAGCTATAATGATTCAAAATACCCTCACTACTTCCAGAGTTGTTAACTAGTATTCAAGACTGATTTGGATTTTTGCCTTTTTTCCTTCCATAGGGTAGCTTTTAATAGCAAAATCACCAGAAGGCAGAGAGAAGAGAAAACTCAAGAGCCCTGAAATAATCTCCAAACTTAATTACCAATTCTAAATAATTAAGAGTTAACTATAGTATACTTCATCCATCATGAGGAAATAATTAGCAGGAATTAAAACTTGAGCACTATTTTGTTCTTCTTACCTTTTTCACTTATGCTTGGAAATAATATAGATGGAATATTCAGAAGCTATTAGAAAGGAGAAATTAATGTAGAGGGAGAGTATATCAGAATGTTAGTTAATTGGTCACCAAGGGACTAGGAAAATAATGAAAAAGATGAGAAGAAAATAATATTCTCTCTATTTATCCACAGAGTAACTTCTTACAGAACTTCCTCTC